AAATTGTCATATTTCTTAGTTAAGTAAAAGATCAGCACAACTCAGAATTCAAGACTGAATGAAATAAGTATCCTGATTAGAATTGCATGCATGCGCTGAGTCAAATGGCTTCGAGTATATACATAGTCTATGAAAGGGAATAAAAGTCTGTTTGTATGTGCTTGGATTTGTTTCTGTGTGATTATGATTAGCATTGCAGTTCTCCAATGAAAGTATCTCCTGCTCAGTAGTCTCTTTTGTGTTCTTCAGTGCTAGTAGCCATAAGAACTAGGTGTCTAATAACACACTATAATAACTACCCATTGCAAATTAAGAATACTCTTACTGCTGTCTGTGCCTTGGAGCCCAGCTTTGGGTTCTGTACCATGTTCTCTTCCTTAAAAATGCTGAAAATTGGGATGCTGTTTCGTTGAGATTTTTCCATATCCCACATATATATGCATAGAAGGTTAAACATTGCTACGTTCTTCTGGTAAATTGCAGCTCACTTACCAAACTATTCAATGATTAAAGAAGAAACGTTTCAGAGGCCTTCTGTTTTGATTTTAGCTTATCGTAATCTGATGATGATGATCCAAGCTTTTATACAAAGGATGACAGCACCATAGTAGGCAACCATTTTGTTGAGGAAACCGGAAACGCTCACCCTTTTAAAAAACTAAGTTACCCTGACTACAGTCTTATTATTTCTTCAGTTTAAGGTTACATTTTCTGCCTCCCACAGACTAATGTCACTTCTCCATGTTGAGAACAAGAGCGGCATTTGGCATTTGGTTATCCCAAACCCAAATCTCTGACCCTTTGTTTTTAGTACTTTGCCATTTTGATTTTGCTTTTTTAATTTGCTTGTGACTCTCTGCTTCCCCCATCTTTTTTTTTTTTGGTACAATGATTCTTACCTTGTCTTTCCCCAGTCCGTTTCTGACCTGGAGAGACGTACAGCATGTTATTGTCAGGACTTCCCGTGCGGGACATTTGAACGCTAATGACTGGAAAACCAATGCTGCTGGTTTTAAGGGTGAGAACTTCTTTCATATTCTGTCACAGGCAAAATATTTTTATTTTTCCCCCATTTTAAATGGAGAGCAGGAAACAGAACCCCTCAAACGAAACTTTAAACTTTGTGCTGACAAACAAAGAGCTTGATCTTTTAGTAAATAAAAGGCAGGTTGATTTTTTTAAGTTAAAACTACACAGATAAGGGAGATTTCTTTGGCTTCCCACATCATAGGTCAATTTTTTTAAAAGATCGACCAACCCCCATGTATAGTCGGCCTATGGGACCCCTGATTAGTTTACTATTTGCTGTCACTGAATATCTAAGTAATATTTATAATAATGTATTTTAAAATTCCTCACCTTCTATAGGACTACTTCCACTTCAATAATAACTGATATATATTGTTCACTTTAGTGTAGCACTGTTAGTTGCTAAGGCCATGCATTCTACAAATTTTGTTTTTGTTTGTTATAAATCTTCCACAAAGAAAAGCAGGTAATAATTCTAAGAAATGTTACTTTATATAAACTAAAAATTTTAATGAAGCTTTATAATGTCCAGTCCTTATGCAATTGTGCACAATATGTAACAAGTACTGAATATTTTCCCATGGCTAATACAGATCATAGTTCCCAAAATAGCTATTCTATTTGTTGTCATAGGTAATATATGTTATAATAAAAATAAAATTAGCTATATAAAACATATATCCTAAAGTTTAGTATATCTACTCAAGTTGTAAGTGACCTAAGTTATAATAAGGTTTTAATTCATTAATCTAACTTGTAACAAACATTAATTTGTTTATATCTACAGACTTAAAACATATTCCCAAATAATCTTAGTATCATCATATATCTGTATGGATGAAATACAGTGTTCCATAGCACAGGGCACATCTCCTTAAAAATTGAGGTTCTGATGGTCAGACCGTTGGTAACATGGTCCTGGGCAAGTCATTTAATTTTTAAGGGCCCTAATAATTTAAGCATTTTGGATGCTAAGTAATATTATCTACGTATCATATCTTACATATGATCTTTATATATCCTTATATGAGCAATATATGCAAATATTTCTGCCAGAATGTATATTTTTAAAATTACTTGTAAATAATTTATTATAGACTCATGCTGAAACAAAACCTATAAATATCCTAGATAACCAGTGCCACATTAATAATTATTTGATTAATATCTTCACAGAAAGCTTCACTCTATTTTTAGGAAAAGAATATTTCTCTGCTTTGAAGTATTATCAAACACCTTTCCATGCATGTAAACTATATAATGCAGCAGTGTTCAATGAACTTTTAATCTAGAGTTGTAAATACCCGTTGGCATTGCATTCTCTGAAGCCCAAATCAGGAGATTTGATCCCAAAATTGTAATTGTATGGGAGACATCAAAATTATTTGAAATTTCGGTTGTTCCGGAAAATCCAGGATGTAATTTGCCATATGTATGTTTCATTTTGATTAGCTTCCACATGCTCCCAACTCGTACAATATAAATCCATGAGGCTGCAGGGGAGAGAAGGAGCTGACACATAACCTTAGCTAGTTGAAAGCTGGAATGAACTTCTTAGTAGAAGGATCACAGACTAAGGACATTAACCTCCATGAAGCTGAAGAAACTTTAACCCGAATAAATATCTTAGTTTTACTTATTCCTTTTTGGCAATTTAAAAAGAGCAAATGGTTCTAACAAAAATGCAGCTCTTCTGAAAACCTCTGTTGGTTTAGGAGAGGGGGAGACAGAGGGTTTAGACTAAGTCACCAGACCCAAACCTGAATCTAAAGGGGTTTGTGCACTGCTTTAAGGAGGAAACGGTATTTTACTATTGCACGTGGCAATATTTAGTATAATATTTCACTCTTCTCTTAGATGGCTGCCAAGAGTAACAATTAAAGTTTGCTTTTTCACAGATGAATTATTCTGAATGGGCTGGGCTCCCAGTGGGATTGTTTTGTAATTTTGTTGATGGCGAGTCCCGTATTTCATCTAAACAGGATCATAATAAGATGACTTAAGAAAAAAAAAAAGTTATTCTCTACTCTAAACGTTACCATCCCCTCCCTAGAGTCCCACAGATAAATGTGATTAAGGCAGAGGCTAGCAGGAGAAGCAACATGCTTTGGGGAAGTGGAGAATGCAGGGTACTAGGACTGCAGAAAGATGCTATGACTTTTTATGAAATAACATCTGAAAGAACAATAAAGAGCTAATGGTTAGAAAAGGTTCCTACAACAAGAGCTCAACAAGGGCTTGTATTTAAATGAGGTCAGCCGGCTTTTGCAGGTCTTGCTTAGCAGGAATCCATAGTCACGTATTTCTCCTTAGACTGGGAAAACGGAAGTTGCCTGCCTACAGAAGTGTGTGGTCCTGGGTGCCCTTCTTTGTCCCACCCAACTCAGCCCTAACACTGAGTAAAATATATGTATGAAATGAATCTGAAAACTCCTGTTCTTCCTTGGGCTTACTTTTGTTTTCCCAGTGTTGAGTAATTTATTAATAACTTGTTGGAAAAGTAGTTTAAAAAAAAATAGGAGAACAATTTCACAAATTGCTCAATAGGTACCTGCCAGTAATAGGGACATCAGCGTCACCCATCAGAATTTCTTTCTCATCACGTAAAGCAGAAGCCACTTAGAGTAGCAAACAACTCAGTTTTGGAGTTCAGACATCACTAGACTTGATAGTCTTTGTTATCACTGATAACTTCAGTAAAGCCAACACCCCAATGAATAGTCTCTACCAAAACCCTACCAAATCCATTTTATCCAACCTCCTTACATTTCTTCAGACATACCCCCATGTCCTACATCCTAGGCAGACAGCAGGGCTGGATGATGTGTGAGCTAGACTTGTGTGCAGCCCTCCTGAAGGCAGACTTGATCCATTCTTACCCACATGTGTTATGGACTGGAACAGGGAAGGGTTTCTCGTCCTGAAGCAGCTACTGGCTTGGACAGATTCTCATTCAGGCCAGGAAGTTGGCCTTGAACAACTAAAGAATGTGGCTTTCTGATGACTCATCTCTGTTTCTCTGAGAGTGGGGTTACCCTGGAGGTGCTCACTGATGAGCTAGGGACAGAGAACTTTCTTCTCCTTTTTCTGTGCCCTCCTTATAAAAGCACTCTGTAAATGACCCTGTAATGAGATGACCTCACAGAGAGGGAAGACACATGTAAACATTCTTATGTTAATGGCACCTTAATTTTCAACAATTTTAATCAAACTAAGATTATTCTATCCTGCTGTTTCTTAAATAATAATAACAATCTCATAGTATAATTAAAATATCTTTTCTGGTAGATTAGTTTTTCACAATAAACATAATCTGATGAATACATACCTATGGAAACTGACTAAACATTGTTTGGCCTTGTTCATCTTGTGAATAATCCTAGCTAAGTTTCAGACAACAGCTTTTGACTTTAAACCTCCTCCAGAGATAGTTTTTTTAATTAAATGGTATAAATATCATGTACCTATCAGAGAATCTACTTTAGATTGCCCATGAGAATAGGGAATTATTTGCCTTAGACCAGATGAACAGATGTGATATTCTGCTACCAGAGAACTGAAATCCAAATTCCAGTATTTTGCTTCTGACCAATATTTGCAATGCCAGAAGGTGACTTTGGCATTCAGCTGTTTGGGGTTTTGTTAGTATTATTTCTTTCCTCCCCTTGATCCCTTCCCTTTCTGCTTAGGAAAAGTCTTTTCTGTTTTGTTTTGTTTTCTATTCTTTTTAATTCTCCCTTGTGTTCCCTAAAGCATATGAATTAGCCATAAAAGTGAAGGCTTTTGCCATTCCAGCTGGTTTTCCTTCCTGGAATTTAATGGATGTTATCTCTTCATTTATTTATTTACCAATATTTCCTGAGCACTTTCAGCATGCCAACCCAACACATGTTGAAGTGAGCGCAGAAAGTGGGAGGGGAAGAAACGTCAGGGACACCATGGCGTTGACTAATCTGACCTGCCCTGGTGTAACTTACATACAGAAACAGAAATTTACACTCCATCTCTTTTTTTCTTTAGTCAAGCCCCGACAATCTGCCAGGTCATGTTAGATAAGTGTTGATGATCCTTCTCTCATCATCTAAAATTCAGGTTAATGTCGGCAGCAGAAGGCATCTGCTATAGAGAATATCTTCTGTGGTGTCTGATGTGTATTTTGACCAGCTCCATTTGGGCATATAGTACATGCAGATCCATAGAGCCATGCGGAAGACTTTTAATTCAGGCATTTTTCATAACCTACGGCTTGTATCATTTCAGGAAGAAGTTAGCTCTTTCTTGTGATCTCCTCCCTTTTAGTGCTATAATCTGAGGAAACTGTAAATCCACTGACCTCTCCCACCAGTGCCTGGGCTGTGCAGGCTGATTCTTGGCCCGAGTCCTTATCTTTGGTTTGGGTGTGAAGTTATAATTATAATTGAATGCATGCAACATCAGTGATCTAGTTTTCTTTTTTTCAAAGTGTTTATATTGGATTATATGACTGTATACAGTTAAACTCTCTTAAATCTAGGAACAGGAATAGACGTCAGATAATAAATTAGGACCTTCTGTCATCTTTACTAGGCGAAAGAATGAAAAAAATGTCATTGAAAATCAAAAAATGACAACTAAGTGAGAGAGGTTACCACGCCTTCCATTTCACTGCCCTCCCAGACTATGTAAGTCTCTTTTTTTCTACCAGCATGTTGCTAGTGAAGCTGACCAGTCTCTCGCTTTCCACAGTGAGCCATCTTTATGGATTTGGACTGATGGACGCAGAAGCCATGGTGATGGAGGCAGAGAAGTGGACCACCGTTCCCCGGCAGCACGTGTGTGTGGAGAGCACAGACCGACAAATCAAGTAATGCTTGCTGCCGGCAAACAGCATGACAATTGCTCAAACTCTCCATCTCTCTCTGTTACAGGACAATCCGCCCTAACAGTGCAGTGCGCTCCATCTACAAAGCTTCAGGCTGCTCGGATAACCCCAACCGCCATGTCAACTACCTGGAGCACGTCGTTGTGCGCATCACCATCACCCACCCCAGGAGAGGAGACCTGGCCATCTACCTGACCTCGCCCTCTGGAACTAGGTCTCAGCTTTTGGCCAACAGGTACAGCAGTGGTCTCTGCCCACCAGTGTAGTATCGCACATAACAATGTTTTGTTCACTTTCAGGCTATTTGATCACTCCATGGAAGGATTCAAAAACTGGGAGTTCATGACCATTCATTGCTGGGGAGAAAGAGCTGCTGGTGACTGGGTCCTTGAAGTTTATGATACTCCCTCTCAGCTAAGGAACTTTAAGACTCCAGGTGAGAACTCCCTTTCTATACATTGTTCTACTGTCATGCTGTGATTTCATTATTATTTCTCAAGGTAAATTGAAAGAATGGTCTTTGGTCCTCTACGGCACCTCCGTGCAGCCATATTCACCAACCAATGAATTTCCGAAAGTGGAACGGTTCCGCTATAGCCGAGTTGAAGACCCCACAGACGACTATGGCACAGAGGATTATGCAGGTGAGCTGGCTTCCAGTGGGACACAGGCTAAATTCCAAGTATTGTTCTAATGTCTTTTGGAAAGGTCCCTGCGACCCTGAGTGCAGTGAGGTTGGCTGTGACGGGCCAGGACCAGACCACTGCAATGACTGTTTGCACTACTACTACAAGCTGAAAAACAATACCAGGTAAGAGAGGTGCCAAGTCACATCCCCACAGCGCTGCCTTCTTTCTTATTGTTTCACAATGCAGGATCTGTGTCTCCAGCTGCCCCCCTGGCCACTACCACGCCGACAAGAAGCGCTGCAGGAAGTGTGCCCCCAACTGTGAGTCCTGCTTTGGGAGCCATGGTGACCAATGCATGTCCTGCAAATATGGATACTTTCTGAATGAAGAAACCAACAGCTGTGTTACTCACTGCCCTGATGGGTCATATCAGGATACCAGTAAGCTCACTTCAAATACTTGGGTTTTAGAGACTGATTTACAACTTTCTCTTTTTTTTAACAGAGAAAAATCTTTGCCGGAAATGCAGTGAAAACTGCAAGACATGTACTGAATTCCATAACTGTACAGAATGTAGGGATGGGTTAAGGTAAGAGAGTGAAGGATTTTATCAAGTAACACTCTGTTTGAAGCTCCCTTTATACTTCTTCCAGCCTGCAGGGATCCCGGTGCTCTGTCTCCTGTGAAGATGGACGGTATTTCAACGGCCAGGACTGCCAGCCCTGCCACCGCTTCTGCGCCACTTGTGCTGGTACCTTCCCTAGTTCTTTTGTTTATTCTCCCTTCTCGTTTCCTGTGTTTGTCTTGCTTTTAAGGGGCAGGAGCTGATGGGTGCATTAACTGCACAGAGGGCTACTTCATGGAGGATGGGAGATGCGTGCAGAGCTGTAGTATCAGCTATTACTTTGACCACTCTTCAGAGAATGGATACAAATCCTGCAAAAAGTAAGTGGATCTGCCCCCTGGGCCCTAGCATTATGGATTAAAAAATTGTACATTTTTCTCATAGATGTGATATCAGTTGTTTGACGTGCAATGGCCCAGGATTCAAGAACTGTACAAGCTGCCCTAGTGGGTATCTCTTAGACTTAGGAATGTGTCAAATGGGAGCCATTTGCAAGGATGGTGAGTACAACTGCCCATATCGATCTTATGAAAATGAAATAAACAACTAGATTTTGTTCCCCAGGAGAATATGTTGATGAGCATGGCCACTGCCAGACCTGTGAGGCCTCATGTGCCAAGTGCCAGGGACCAACCCAGGAAGACTGCACTACCTGCCCCATGACAAGGTAAGTGGCTTCTCAGGATCTCCCGGTGGTGTTGATGAATTCTAAAAGTCTGCTTTTCCTCTAGGATTTTTGATGATGGCCGCTGTGTTTCGAACTGCCCCTCATGGAAATTTGAATTTGAGAACCAATGCCATCCATGCCACCACACCTGCCAGAGATGCCAAGGAAGTGGCCCTACCCACTGCACCTCCTGTGGAGCAGGTGAGAGACTGCTGCTCCTCCGTCTTCTGCACTCCCTCTTTTCGTTGCCCCTGTAACTGATCAGACAACTATGGCCGAGAGCACTTCCTGTACCAGGGAGAGTGTGGAGATAGCTGCCCAGAGGGCCACTATGCCACTGAGGGGAACACCTGCCTGCCCTGCCCAGACAACTGTGAGCTTTGCCACAGCGTGCATGTCTGCACAAGATGCATGAAGGGCTACTTCATAGCGCCCACCAACCACACATGCCAGAAGTTAGAGTGTGGACAAGGTAAGCCTGCTCCTGGGCCCTTGCCCAGCACCGAGTTGTGTTTTTCACTTCTCTGTCTGTGTAGGTGAAGTCCAAGACCCAGACTATGAAGAATGTGTCCCTTGTGAAGAAGGATGTCTGGGATGCAGCTTGGGTATGTCCTCTTCCTTTGTCACCTAAAGAGTTGATTATTACTTTTTATTATTTTTTTTTTCCAGATGATCCAGGAACATGTACATCTTGCGCTATGGGGTATTACAGGTAAGTCTGGTCTTCCTTTTCATGGCACTAACGTCATGAAAGAAATGATGTCTTCTTCCTCTAGGTTTGATCACCATTGTTATAAAACCTGTCCTGAGAAGACCTACAGTGAGGAAGTGGAATGCAAGGCGTGTGATAGTAACTGTGGCAGCTGTGACCAGAATGGGTGTTACTGGTGTGAAGAGGGCTTCTTTCTCTTAGGTAAGTTAGAAAATGGCACCATCCAAGCTAAGCCTTCATGCTTTCTCTCTGTGTTCTCACATAGGTGGCAGTTGTGTGAGGAAATGTGGTCCTGGATTCTATGGTGACCAAGAAATGGGAGAATGTGAGTCCTGCCACCGAGCATGCGAAACCTGCACAGGCCCTGGTCATGACGAGTGCAGCAGCTGCCAGGAAGGACTGCAGCTGCTGCGTGGGATGTGCGTGCATGCCACCAAGACCCAGGAGGAGGGCAAATTCTGGAATGGTATGTGCCCCCCAAAAAAGAGGTCACAGGGGAAAACTAAACACTTTTTTTTTTAATAAAAAAGAAGCTGTGTCCACTGCAAACCTATCTGTGGTGAAGAGCCTGCTGCAGGAGCGACGAAGGTGGAAAGTTCAAATCAAAAGAGGTAACAGGGAAATAGGGAGGCAACAATCACAGGAAGCCTGAACTGTTGTTTCTTTCTCATACAGATATTTTGAGAAAACTCCAGCCTTGTCATTCTTCTTGTAAAACCTGCAATGGATCTGCAACTCTGTGCACTTCATGTCCCAAAGGTTAGTGTGTTGCGTGACAGAAGATGGCAGCAATTCCCATCTTCCCTCTTCCCTGAATTTCTAGGTGCATATCTTCTGGCTCAGGCCTGTGTTTCCTCCTGTCCCCAAGGCACATGGCCTTCCGTAAGGAGTGGGAGCTGCGAGAACTGTACGGAGGCCTGTGCCATCTGCTCTGGAGCCGATCTTTGCAAAAAATGCCAGATGCAGCCGGGCCACCCTCTCTTCCTCCATGAAGGCAGGTGCTACTCCAAGTGCCCGGAGTAAGTTTCCTTTTTAATTTTACTTCCTGCTTTTCTCCAGTTGCACTCTGTCTTCCTTCCACAGGGGCTCTTATGCAGAAGACGGCATATGTGAACGCTGTAGCTCTCCTTGCAGAACATGTGAAGGAAACGCCACCAACTGCCATTCTTGTGAAGGAGGCCACGTCCTGCACCACGGAGTGTGCCAGGAAAACTGCCCCGAGAGGCACGTGGCTGTGAAGGGGGTATGCAAGCATTGCCCAGAGATGTGTCAGGACTGCATCCATGAGAAAACATGCAAAGGTACCTAGGAGCTTCCCACAGGAGAGCAAGGCGGGGATAACTTGCTGCTTCCTCCTTTTCCCAGAGTGCACGCCTGAGTTCTTCCTGCACGATGATATGTGCCACCAGTCCTGTCCCCGTGGCTTCTATGCAGACTCGCGCCACTGTGTCCCCTGCCATAAAGACTGTCTGGAGTGCAGTGGCCCCAAAGCCGACGACTGCGAGCTCTGTCTTGAGAGTTCCTGGGTCCTCTATGATGGACTGTGCTTGGAGGAGTGTCCAGCAGGAACCTATTATGAAAAGGAGACTAAGGAGTGCAGAGGTAAAGACTTCTGGGATTCAAAATAGGCTCCGTCACTCTGTCTGCTGCCCCTCCACGCCCACAGATTGCCACAAGTCCTGCTTGACCTGCTCATCATCTGGGACCTGCACCACCTGTCAGAAAGGCCTGATCATGAACCCTCGTGGGAGCTGCATGGCCAACGAGAAGTGCTCACCCTCCGAGTACTGGGATGAGGATGCTCCCGGGTGCAAGCCCTGCCATGTTAAGTGCTTCCACTGCATGGGGCCGGCGGAGGACCAGTGTCAAACATGCCCCATGAACAGCCTTCTTCTCAGTGAGTTACTTCTCCGAGGACAGCTTTGTGTTTGTCCAAATAGACATTTTTTCTCCCATGACAGACACAACCTGTGTGAAGGACTGCCCAGAGGGCTATTATGCCGATGAGGACAGCAACCGGTGTGCCCACTGCCACAGCTCTTGCAGGACATGTGAAGGGAGACACAGCAGGCAGTGCCACTCCTGCCGACCGGGCTGGTTCCAGCTAGGAAAAGAGTGCCTGCTCCAGTGCAGGGAAGGGTAAGTGCTCAATACATTTTCCCCCATGTAATCTATTCCATCTTTTCTTCTCCTTTGGTTTCAGATATTACGCAGACAACTCCACTGGCCGGTGTGAGAGGTGCAACAGGAGCTGCAAGGGGTGCCAGGGCCCACGGCCCACAGACTGCCTGTCTTGCGATAGATTTTTCTTTCTGCTCCGCTCCAAAGGAGAGTGTCATCGCTCCTGCCCAGACCATTACTATGTAGAGCAAAGCACACAGACCTGTGAGAGATGCCATCCGACTTGTGATCAATGCAAAGGTGAGAGTCTACCTGTCATTTTGCATGAGTGCAATCTCATAACTTAGAATGTTTTCTCTTTCAGGAAAAGGAGCGTTGAATTGTTTATCCTGTGTGTGGAGTTACCACCTCATGGGAGGGATCTGCACCTCGGACTGTCTTGTGGGGGAATACAGAGTGGGAGAGGTATGGAGGGCTGGGGGTCCTGGGCCTTCTGCCTCAAAAGGAACCTCTTGATTGCTCTTAACAGGGAGAGAAGTTTAACTGTGAAAAATGCCACGAGAGCTGCATGGAATGCAAGGGACCAGGGGCCAAGAACTGCACCTTGTGCCCTGCCAACCTGGTGCTGCACATGGACGACAGCCACTGCCTCCACTGCTGCAACACCTCTGATCCCCCCAGTGCCCAGGAGTGCTGTGACTGCCAGGACACCACGGGTGAGGGAAGAGCAAGAGCAGCCTGCAGAGGATTGCCTCTTCCTTTGAGGTCTTCTTCCAACAGACGAATGCATCCTTCGAACAAGCAAGGTTAGGCCTGCAACTGAGCATTTCAAGACAGCTCTGTTCATCACCTCCTCCATGATGCTGGTGCTTCTGCTCGGGGCAGCTGTGGTAGTGTGGAAGAAATCTCGTGGCCGAGTCCAGCCAGCAGCAAAGGCCGGCTATGAAAAACTGGCCGACCCCAACAAGTCTTACTCCTCCTATAAGAGCAGCTATAGAGAGAGCACCAGCTTTGAAGAGGATCAGGTGATTGAGTACAGGGATCGGGACTATGATGAGGATGATGATGATGACATCGTCTACATGGGCCAGGATGGCACAGTCTACCGGAAATTTAAATATGGGCTGCTGGATGACGATGACATAGATGAGCTGGAATATGATGACGAGAGTTACTCCTACTACCAGTAAACAGGCACTCCCCCACCAACACCACCATTCCACTCTCAGGCATGCCTGTGAGCATCACTGTTTTTGGTTTTATCCCCACACCAGGCTGATGTGTGAGTTTTTCTATTTGTCTTCTTTAACCATGAGTCCAACCAGAATATGTAAGAATGATGAAATACTTTGTTCTTCTTTTGAGTGGCTAAACTCAATTAACAGTTCCTGTTCAACCGTAATTGAAGAGCAAGGATAAAATTCAGAGGCATTTTCCTCAAAATAATGTGTTAAGACACAAAAATGAAGGAAGTGAAAACAAATGAGATTTGTACAAACTCTTCTATGTGATTTTAAAAAAAGGACAGCAGATCTATAGAAATTCTGTTTCCGAGCTGCATTGTGGAGGTGTCTGCTGCCTCCTGGTATTCTAATTTTTCTTTATCTAATTTTGGGGATAATGGAGGTACAAAGGAGTTGTTGGTTTGGTGGTGTTTTTCTTCCCTTTAGCTGTCTTTAGGCAGAAATTTGTTTTGTAAGGGCCAAGAAAAGAGGGCTCTTATCAATTGACTCCAGGCCACCCCTGGTGAGCAGAAGAGACCACCTGGGCTGGGCTGCTCAGGACCTACTTGAGATAAGGGAAGAAAAGAGAAGGTGCATCATAGCTGAGGAGCCATGAGGTCACCCCAGGCCCTAGTTCCTCCGCAGGAATCCAGAGTCACAACAATTCTAAAGGCAGAGCAAGCCCAGCGAGAAAGAAATAACTGAATTTCCAGGAACTGCACTCTCATGATTTTCTGGGTACTTTTCGCCTGGGAGACATCAGCTAAGACATCGAATAATAAAAGAAAAATGGCAGTGTTAACCTAACATAAAATGGAATAAAATGACAAACACTTCATCCGCTCTAAAAAATTCAGAGCTTTCCTTCATCAACAACCCATCACAAAACCGTGGACTCTCAATAGAAAGAGTTGGAATAGAGTCTAACATGGAAAAAAAAAAATCCCAATATGCTGCTCACAAGCTGTACTCTAGCTGCTGACCAGCCTTCCAGCACTGCTCATCACTATGATTTTTGTTTCTAGACTTCCTAGGCTTCCTTTTTTCCATTCTTCTGTCAAGTGTATTCTTGGATTCATGCAACTGAGGACAGTTTTTGTCCAGATTGTAACACAGAGAAGGGCTCTTGCTATGCAAAATGATGTTGGCAGGGTCTTACAGATTTCCTTGTCAAAATAGACCTTACAGGCAGTACTAGAAATGGAGCACCAGAAAGCAAAAATGACATTTTCAGAGAATGATGATAATTATAATCTATTGCACACCTACTACCAGATAACAAGCTAAGTAATTCCCCCCCAAAAATGCCCCACTTATCCATTTTGGTACTTACCATACTCCCATGAGGTTGGTATTGCTATTATTCTGTTCTTGTAGGAAACCTGAGGCTTACAAGAGGTTAGGTAACTAGTCCAAGGTCATGCAAAGCTCAACAAAATTCAAGAAAAAAGAATGATCACCCTAAAGCGTGTGTTCTTATAACTATGCTACTGAAATAAGGTGGGAAAATAAGCATCCTAAATATAATTAAAGTCATGCCTATTGTTTTAGTCTATAATATCAATGTTATCTTTACTAAATTCATGGATTTTCTTTTTTTAACATAATGTATCACTGACACAGAAAATCTTTATGAAGAAGTCTTCAGTTTACTAAAGGCTTGTGCTTCTTTAGAGGAAAGCTCTTAAAACAGGGTTGACAAACAGTCTCTGGAAAGAGCCAGCTAGTAAGTACATTAGGCTTTCTTGGCCAGAAAGTCTCTGTCATAACCACTCAGCTCTGCTATTATAGCATGAATGCAGCTGGTACATAACGGATGGGTGAGCTGTGCTTCAATAAAACCTTATTTATGGACACTGACATTTGAAATTCAGGTAATTTTCACATATTATAAAATTTTATTCTTCTTTTGATTTTTTTCAACCTTTTAAAATTTAAAAATGCAAAAGCTATTCTCAGTTCACAGCATTACAAGAACAGGTGGTGGGTCAGATTTGGCCAACAGGCTGTACTTTGCTGACTTTATCTTTAAAACAGTTTTCAGAGATCATACATGTACATGTATGATATGCCTCCAAAAATTTTGATCATTTAAAATTATCTCCTTGGCCAGGCGTGGTGGCTCATACCTCTAATCCTAGCACTTTGGGAGACTGAGGCAGGCAGATCACCTGAAGTCAGGAGTTTGATACCAGCTTAGCCAACATGGTGAAACCCCATTTCTACTAAAAATACAATAAAAATCTGGGCATGTTGGTGCACACCTGTAATCCCAGCTACTCAGGAGGCTGAGGCAGGCAAATCACTTGAGCCCGGGAGGCAGAGGTTGCAGTGAGCGGAGATGGCACCATTGCACTCCAGCCTGGGTGACAGAGCAAGACTCCATCTCAAAAAATAAGTAACTAACTAACTAACTAAATAAATAAATAAATAAAATTATCTCCTTGCCAGGACTGCTGGCTCATGCCTGTAATCCCAGCACTCTGGGAGGCTAAGGCAGGAGGATTGCTGACCCACCACCTGTTCTTGAGCCCAGGAGTTCGACATCAGCCTTGGACAACATAGTGAGACTCCCGTGTCTACAAAAAATTTAAAAATTAGCCAGGCATGGTGGCAAGTGTCTGTAGTCTCAGCTACTCAGGAGGCTAAGGTGGAAGGATCACTTGAACCCGGGAGGTCGAGGCTGCAGTGAGCTGTGATCTTGCTATTGCACTTCAGCCTGAATGACAGAGCTAAGACCCTGACTCAAAATAAATAAATAACATTATCTCTTCAAAATGTATCTGAAGCCCTGATAGTTCTACTTTCAATTCTTAGAAACATATAAAAATATATGCATGATAGCCATCATATCAATGGAAGACTTTCTCACCTCTGTGGTTGCAGTTAGCTTACAAAAACGAGCAATTTTGCTTATACTGTGTTGTTCATCTTCCTTGTTAATTCTAAAGCTCTGATAGACTGAGTTTGACATTTCTTTCTGTAAACTGGAAATTGTTTTCTATGAAAAAAAAACTCTATGATACACAGTTAAAGATTGGTTGAGGTTGAGATGAACTTCAATACTAAGAAAAATTGTGGTGTTCCTCTGTGTGGCCTGCAATGAAAAGAAGGCTCATGCTTGTGTATTGAGGTTTGACATCTTTCCTTCTTTGTTTTTAGTCATGCAACGTCATTCTTAGATGGCTTTTGAATACTATGCTAATGACTATCTAAATAGATAAATATGTGATTGGAAAACAAAGTCACCTTTTAGTTTTCTACTTGGAAATATTAAGAGAATCCTTGTAGACTGGAAACACACCAAAAGGCTGGGTAAAGCATGGGAGGTTCCAGTTAATAGAAAGTAATTTTAAAATTGGAAATAAAATTAAATCAAGACCAGATAATGCTATGGAGACTTACTTATTAAATAACTTTCTGAGCATTTTTATGTGCTTAGCATTACATTTTCCAAGTAAGAGATACACAACAAGAGTGCTATTTTTTCTTCTTTTTATCTTCCTACACTCAAAGACCAAGCTAGCTTTATCAATTCTGAATTTTCTCTCCTAAAAATCAGCTCAATCTGTCTTTCTGCCTCATCAGCACTGCCTCAATCTAAGGGAGGAAACCACCCCTCATATTGTCTTATGCCCAATTTCTGCCTCCAAAGAAAGAAGAAGTAAAAACTAAAAGGCAAAAATGAAATCCACAGGCAGACAGCCCGGCGCTACGCCCTGGGCCTGGCAGTTAAAGATCGACCTCTGACCTAACCGGTTATGTTATCTATAGATTCCAGACATTGTATGGAAGAGCATTGTAAAAATCCCTGTCCTGTGCTGTTTCGTTCTGATTACTGGTGCATGCAGTCCCCAGTCACGTACCCCCTGCTTGCTCAATCGATCATGACCCTCTCACGTGGACCCCCTTAGAGTTGTGAGCCCTTAAAAGGGACAGGAATTGCTCACTCGGGGAGCTCGGCTCTTGAGACAGGAGTCTTGCCGATGCTCCTGGCCGAATAAACTGCTCCTTCTTTAACTCGGTGTCTGAGGAGTTTTGTCTGCGGCTCA